TTCATGTAAGCAGCTGCTACCTATGCCATCACAGTACACATAATTGCTAAATGTAGGGTTCAAATAATCGTAAATGGACACTAATATGAAAATCAGACTGTTTTGTTGTAACAGCAAAAGTTTTAGAAACAAATAATTTTAGTATCTACTTAGTACAGTAAGCATGAACATATAGTATACAGCTAGGCACAGCAGTAAATTGTTGGAAACACTAACATTTATTGTTTACGAACATACATGCAGTGTTTACACATTTCTTAAATGTTGTCTTTAATGCTGCTGATAAACGAAAGGATAAAAAGTCCAACAAACCACAATAAATGTCAATGGGTGTTATTAACAACATGAAAGAACTCAGTAGCAACAACCACATTTAAAGCTACAGGACTCGAAAGTTCCGGACTACAAATCCCAGAGTTCCCTAGAGCCCAGGCGGAGCTACCTTCAAACTGATCGCTTTTTCACCCAATGACAGCCAGAGAATCCCTAAACCACATTCAGCCCGGCCTGAAGGGCTGGTTTCTTCGCGTGAAAACAATAAGGTATTACGTAGACTTTCTGAACACGAGTGGTAGTTTCAGGGCCTGAGTCTAACTACTAAATTATTTCTCCCCGCATTAGTCTCCTAGTCATCTTAATAACTCTCTACCCAACTCTGGCTCGGTGGAAACTCGGAACGTCTAAATGCTGAAACTCACGTAAATCAGTACCAGCGGATGCATCCAGTCAGCCACGAGGAAGGCGGAATCCGCCTTATTCTTGCCCTTTATTGGCCACGCATCCCACCAATGGGGCCATTAAACTTCCGCTAACGCAGCGTACGGCGTGGTGGTGTGAGCGTTGTACGTACGCTGGGTCTACGAAGGGGCAGGCGTTCTGCTTTCGTCCAATCGGAAGCTAGCAAGAATTCCCCGGGCCGCTATGCCCCACTTCTTTCGCGTCGCGTTACGGGCCGCCTCTCTGCAGCCGACCAATCCTCTTGATTTTCTTGTGCGCATTACCCAATCAGAGAGGTCGAGGCGGGGTTCCACTTGACCGCTCTAAGCCGCCGCGCAGCCTGCGTTTTCTCCGGTACAGGTTGAGGCTACTAAGGTACATTTTGCTGGGCCAGGCTGGGCGGGTCCCCGGGATGGGCAGCCCTCTCGACGAGCGGCGACGCCGTGGTTGAGTCTAGAAAGCTAGAGTTGCTGGACAGCTATCGCGGGAGCGCGGAGGGAAGTGGGAGGTCTGGACGGAGTGTGCACGTGTTGGCAGTCTCGCTCCGCCGTCGGAGCCACCAGGTCAAACCTGTGCTGGCCCTGGCCAAAGAAACTTCTGCGGGTCAGGCTGCTGTTGCCGGTGCAGTTCCCAGTACTTCCTCTGGGGCGTTTTTCAATAAAAGCCAAACGCCCTTGCTCATTTTCAGGGAAAGACCTGTTTCCTCCTGCTCTTTCCTCTCCACGGATACTCTCCCCACCACTAAAAGGGTTTAGTATAATCCTTTTGTAGGCCAGAAAGCAGATTTTCACTTGGGAAGAGACGACCCGTAGTATGGGATGTGGTATGATACCAGCAACTGGTCTATTATATCATTTAAACCACATGGCTATCTAAAGAGGTAGGTACTGTGAGTGTTCTCATTTTCACGCGTTAAGCTTACCCGTATTTCTGTTTTTTTCTAGGTATTTGGCTATTATAAATAAAATAGTGATGAACACGTGTACAGGTGTTTGTACGGACATAAGTTGTCATTTCTCTTGAGTAAATACCTAAAAGTGGGCTTGCTGGGTAAGTATGTATTTAACTTTTAAACAAACTGCATTTTTATTTTTATTATTATTATTTTTTACAGAGTTTTACTACCCTTGGATGCTGCTGTTGACATGGAAAAGATTGAGGAACAATTTGCTAATCTGCACATTGTTAAATGTTCCTTAGGAACCAAAGAGCCCACTTACCTTCTTGGTATAGACACATCAAAGACTGTCCAAGCAGGAAAGGAAAACTTGGTTGCTGTTTTATGTTCTAATGGATCAATCAGAATATATGATAAAGAAAGGTTAAATGTACTACGAGAATTTAGTGGATATCCTGGACTTCTTAATGGAGTCAGATTTGCAAATTCCTGTGACAGTGTATATTCAGCATGTACTGATGGCACTGTGAAATGCTGGGATGCTCGAGTAGCCAGAGAAAAACCTGTTCAGCTCTTCAAGGGTTACCCTTCCAATATTTTTATCAGTTTTGATATTAATTGTAATGATCATATTATTTGTGCTGGTACAGAAAAAGTTGATGATGATGCATTGTTGGTGTTTTGGGATGCAAGGATGAATTCTCAGAATTTATCTACAACTAAAGACTCACTTGGTGCATATTCAGAGACACATAGTGATGATGTCACTCAAGTACGTTTCCATCCCAGCAATCCCAACATGGTAGTCTCAGGTTCATCTGATGGCCTGGTAAATGTATTTGATATTAATATTGATAATGAGGAGGATGCACTGGTTACAACCTGTAACTCAATTTCATCAGTAAGCTGTATTGGTTGGTCTGGGAAAGGTTATAAACAGATTTACTGCATGACACATGATGAAGGATTTTATTGGTGGGATCTTAATCATCTGGACACTGATGAACCAGTTACACGTTTGAACATCCAGGATGTCAGAGAAGTAGTTAACATGAAAGAAGATGCTTTGGACTATTTGATTGGTGGCCTATATCATGAAAAGACAGACACATTGCATGTTATTGGAGGAACAAACAAAGGAAGGATTCATTTGATGAACTGCAGCATGTCAGGACTGACCCATGTGACTAGCCTTCAGGGAGGGCATGCTGCTACAGTCCGTTCTTTCTGTTGGAATGTGCAAGATGATTCTTTGTTGACTGGAGGAGAAGATGCACAGTTGTTACTTTGGAAACCTGGAGCTATAGAGAAGACCTTTACAAAGAAAGAGAGTATGAAAATAGCATCCTCTGTGCACCAACGAGTACGAGTTCATAGTAATGATTCTTATAAAAGAAGGAAAAAGCAGTGATAATGCATTTGGCACTTTGTTTGGTAGGTTTTATAGTTTCAAATAGTCCTTCTTGTTTACTACCCATGGTAGACATGTTTAAAGCTTTATGTAAAAACAAGCCAGTTAGCAAACAGTCCTGGAAAAATATGGTGAGAATGGTTTAATTCCGGTCTTCACATATTCTAAAAAATTTTAAAGCCTCTAAGTATAAAATCAGTGAGTTGAAAGTAAAATTTCTTATTTAAAGAACCCATCTGTTAATGTAGTAAATGTTGGCTTTAAAGAAATAGCTCCGATAAGGACTTTTTAGAAGGAAATACTTGGTAAAACTTAATAAAACAGGTGGTTGGCTGCATTTTTTAAGCCCAGTTTTTTACATTTTAAATTGTCTTTATTGTGTATAAAACCAGATTAGACTATATTCTTCATCTGAGGAGCATCTATATGTTTAATACACCTAATGTATTATGCTGGAGTATTTAAATGTAAGTATTTTAATGAGTAAATAGAATTAACCTTTTTTACAAATGAAATGATAGGCATCTATGTAAAGTGAGAAAAATATGTTTCGTAAATATTTGCATCTTTAATATTGTTAGTAAGTAGTAAACAGGTGTTTTGCTGATTGAAAGGAAGTTATCTTGGTAAATTGAGACTCAAAGTGAAATACAAAAATGAAAATATTTATAATAGGACTCGACTTGGAGAAATTGCTATTCTTCCTGTTGTCCAAACCATAAATCTGAGGATAACCTGGGCTTTTCTCTTTCCTCTTCTCCTAACCAGTTTTTCACCAAGTCCTGTGCCATTTCACCTCCTAACGTCTGTCAGCTATCCTTTTGCCTTTACCTCACCACTATTACCCTAGAGAAGACTTTCATTATTTCTCATCTGGATTACCAGCTCGATCTCTAATCTGCTTCAGTTCATCCTTCTTGCTACTTCTAGGCTAAACATCAAAAACAGATCTGGTAGGGGCGGGGAAATGAGGGGGAAGAAACAAAAACGTGATGGTGCCTCATGCTGCTTAAAATCTTCAGTACATTGATGTTTTGATGGCGGACTACATAAGCGTTAAAAATTGTGTTTTTCAGAATCTTTAAAATATAAGACAGTGCTATCTAGTGAATAAAAAAATTAGTTTGAAAGATATCTGGAGAAATCGCATTCATAAAACAATTGGAAGTGAAACTATTAAAACAATAGGGCTTTTTAAAATTAAAAATATTTAAAATTCAAAAGTAATTAATAGTGTTGGAAGATGTAGGTGAGAAAATATTCCTGAAAGTAGAACTGAAAGAGACAAAGAGAAAAGATGAAAGCCACAGAAGATAAATACAGGGGTCAAAACCAGACTAACAGTTTTAGAAAGTGAAAAAAGTTAAAAAAGAAATGGGGGCAGTGGGTTATTAGAAATAACATAAATGGCTGGTATGGTTTGTCTGTGTCCTCACCCAAATTTCATCTCGAATTGTAATCCCCATAATCCCCATGTGTCTAGGGAGAGACCTGGTGGGAGGTGATTGGATCATGGGGGTGGTTTCCCCTACGATGTTCTCCTGATAGTGGGTGAGTTCTCACAAGATCTGATGGTTTTATAAAGGGCTCTGCCCCTTTAACTCCTCACTCTTTCTCCTGAAGCCTTGTGAAGAAGGTGCTTTGCTTCCCCTTTGCGTTCCCCCATGATTGTAAGTTTCTTGAGGCCTCCCTGGCCATGCTGAACTCTTCAGTCAATTAAACACTTTCCTTTATAAATTACCCAGTCTTGGGCAGTTATTTATAGAGTGTGA